GTGCCTGTAATCCCAGCTACTCGGGAGGCTGAGGCAGGAGAATCACTTGAATCCGGGAGGCGGAGGTTGCGGTGAGCCGAGGTTACGCCACACCACTCCAGCCTGGGTGACAGGGCGAGATTACGTCTCAAAAACAAAAACAAAACAAAACAAAAAAAACAGTTGTTCAATAAATGAATGTGAATATAGGAGAAAGACGGCTTGAGGTAGCAAAGGAACACTCCCTTGCAAATGATTCAGGCTTGGTCAACAATACACCTATTGAGTACCCACCGTGTCCTTGGCCCGTGGTGAGGGCCGAAACACAGCACATGGTAAACAAAACAGGGCTCCAGCCTTGGACAGAAGGTTTCTATAATCACTTCTAGCTGCGTTGTTCTATTTCCATACCCATATCTATTCACTTTTTATGGTACATCTATTGATTCTGAAAATTACATTTTAGCTAAGGAATCTACTCATTTGCTTAAGCCCAAAATAGGAAGTTATGATCTAGTGTCAGCAAAACGCCGGATTCACAAGTGTCCCCATGGCGCTGTTTACCCCCAAATAACTAAACCCCGCCAAATGTTGAGATTCCGGACGTGAGGGGTGCTTGGATGGGGAACCCCCGAAAGAATGGACATCACGTCCACCAGAGGGTGCTGTGGGGGCAAATTTGTGCCAGGAGGGGAGCTCGACCGGTGACCCTCAGAGCCAGGTAGGCGTAAGGAGTAAATCTCCTTCTTCCCGGTGTTTCCTTCCCACCCCCTCGAACCATTGCTGCCCCTCCCCCATACTTGGTTCCCCCTGAATAATTTGCCACTTTCGGGGACTTAAGAAGTGTTTGCTTTTGAAAGACATCTGGTTTCTGTGGCTAACGCCCAGTGGTCAGGCCGCCCAGGTCACAGGCCGGCCGGGGGCGGGCGGTGGGTGGGGACTGCTGGGGCGTCAGCGGCCCAGGCGCCGCAGGGACCGCGAAAGGGTTAACCCGGCGGGGGGAGGGGGAGGGGGCGCGGGCCGCGCCTGCGCTCTGCCGCCCTCCATTGTCTCCACGGCGGCGAGGAGCGCCGGCGAGCGCAGCCCGGGACCGAGCGGGGCGGCGCGGCTGGCGGGGCCGGCGGCGGCTGAAGCGAGAGCGCGACGCGACGCGACCGCGGCTTCCCGAGCTGCGCCTGGCCGCCCAGCGCCGCGGCCCGCCCGAGGCCTGGAGGGGTCCGGGCCGCCGTCCATGGTCGCGGCGTCCTGAGGCGGGGGACGCGCCCGGCGCCCCCGGCCCTCCTCCGCCTCCTCCCGCGGGGCGGGCGGCCTCCTCCGGCGCCTCCCCGCGCCCGCCCGCCGCTCGCCGCCGCCTCCCTCCCTCCTTCCCTGCGGCTCCCCCGGCTTTCGGAGCCCGGGGGCGGCCTGTGGCGCGCGGAGCCCGCGCCGGACTGCGCCTCTTTGGACCTTGAGGGGAAACATGCGTTTGCCTTGGATCGTTTGAAATTCTGAGTTTGGGATCCCCGCCCGCCCGCCTGCCTCTTCCGCCCCGCGGGTTTTTTCCTTTTTTCCTTTTGCTTTTTTTCCTTTTCTCCCTCCGGGTCTCCTTTTTGACTCCCTCCCCCTTTATGCTCGCCCAGCCCTCCCCCTGCTGCTGAGAAGTGGGGGAGGGTCTCGGCCTCCAGGTTCCCGCCCCACCGGGGCCCGGGCGAGCATGGGGGGCAAGCAGAGCACGGCGGCCCGCTCCCGGGGCCCCTTCCCGGGGGTCTCCACCGATGACAGCGCCGTGCCGCCGCCGGGAGGGGCGCCCCATTTCGGGCACTACCGGACGGGCGGCGGGGCCATGGGGCTGCGCAGCCGCTCGGTCAGCTCGGTGGCAGGCATGGGCATGGACCCCAGCACGGCCGGGGGGGTGCCCTTTGGCCTCTACACCCCCGCCTCCCGGGGCACCGGCGACTCCGAGAGGGCGCCCGGCGGCGGAGGGTCTGCGTCCGACTCCACCTATGCCCATGGCAATGGTTACCAGGAGACGGGCGGCGGTCACCATAGAGACGGGATGCTGTACCTGGGCTCCCGAGCCTCGCTGGCGGATGCTCTACCTCTGCACATCGCACCCAGGTGGTTCAGCTCGCATAGTGGTGAGTCCGCGGGTGGTGGAGGCCTCGGAGGGGTAATTGGCTTTTCCTGTGCATTTCATTTGAGATGAATCTTCGTGTGCAGCATTGGTTCCATCTCACCTGAAACAGACCATGGGATCTTCCAGGACATCTGTTTCCTCTGTTACACATTGCTGCAAGAAGCAAAACTTGTTTCTGCTTTGGAGCCTTTGAGTAAGGTCTAAGCAGCTTTTGCTCTTCTGTTGCAAGATTGGAAGGGTAACGATTTTGGTGCACAATTAATTAGATGCCTGGAAGTTGATATGATATGTTTGCTTGTGTTTTCAAGGTGCTCTTGCAACTCTTCATGGGCACAGAAAACAGTTGTCAGTGAAATACATGAGGGAGTTCAGTGTATACAAGGCCTTCTCAGAGAGCGTGGGCTTAGGCTGGGTCTGGAGGTAGAATACTGAAGGGCCCTGGTCCCAGCTACTCCTCTGAGCAGCTGTGACCTTGGGCAAGACATATCCCCTCTCTTGAGCCTTATCTTTGTCGTTTTTAAAATAGTTGTGGTCACCCTCACGAGCTCCAGCCTTGCTCCGCAAATCCCGGGAGAGGAAGCGCTGTAGTCACATTTGTCTTCTCTAGGTTCCTGACTTCCCTGTGCTGTGACCCCCACGTATACCATTCCCTAATCCTAGAGTGCTTTTCTCTCCGTTCTTCACACGAATTTCTCTTTCTGATCCCTTAGGGCTTAGAGACCACTCTTAAAAATTGGCCCCTCCGGTTATTCTCTCCAGTCACTCACCTGTTACCTTAATCATTCTTTTTTTTGAGACAGAGTTTCGCTCTTGTTGCCCAGGCTGGAGTGCAGTGGTGCGACCTCTGCTCACTGCAGTCTCCGCCTCCCGGGTTCAAGCAATTCTCCTGCCTCAGCCTCCCGAGTAGCTGGGATTACTGGCATGCGCCACCATGCCCAATAAGCTTGGGGCTAATTTTGTTTTTTGTAGAGACGGGATTTCTCCATGTTTATCAGGCTGGTCTCAAACTCCCGACCTCAGGTGATCTGCCTGACCCGGCCTCCCAAAGTGATAGGATTACAGGCGTGAGCCACTGCGCCCTGCACCTTAATCATTCTTAACACACTTTGTAAGTATTTTATCTGTTTACTTTTTTCTGTGTATGGTTTGCCTAAAGTCTAAGCTCCGTGAGAGCAGGACTGTGTTCCTTGATCTCTGTTGTGGGTCCTGCACTGTGCCTGCCACTCACATTTTTTGAGTACATGAATTTGAGTACTTTATGTTCATCATCTCACTTAATCATCACTCTGACTCTATGGAGTAAGACTGTTCTCTCCCACCCCCATTGTGCAGGTAAGGAAACAGGTTTGGGGAGGTTAAGGAACTCACACAAGATCAGGTGGTTAGTAGGTGGTGGAGATGGGATTGGAATGCAGGTTGGCTGGTGCCAGAACCTGGGCTCTTAACCAGTACCCTCTTCCGCCTCTTATCTGAAAACATCACAAAGCCGCATGGTGTCCTGGAGATTGCGCTGGCCTACGAGTCAGAGTGCTAGGCTCATCTCCTGGTTAGGCAGCTGATTAGCTGCATGATTTGTGACCTTGGGCAAGCGAGTCATTTAACCTCAGTCACAATTTATTCATCTGTAAAATGTAGAAGACGCCTGTCCTGCTTACCTCTCAGAGTCATAGTGAGGGTCTCATGAGATAATGTGCACAAAAGTCAAAGGACATTCTAAATGGAGAGTGGTGGAGTTCCTATGGGGGCACTCTCTTATAGTTGTCTGCCTTCAATCGCCTCAGATTTTTTTTTTTTTTCTTTTGAGACAGGGTCTTATTCTGTCACCCAGGCTGGAGTGCAGTGGCGAGATCATAGCTCACTGCAGTCTCAGACTCCTGGGCTCAGTTGATCCTCCCAGCTTGGCTTCCCAAAGTGCTGGGACCACAGGCATGAGCCACCGTGCCAGGCCTAATGGTCTCAGAATTTGATGGGTGGAGAGAGGTTTACAGCTGTGCTAGCTGTAGCCCCCAAATGGAATCTGGTTCTGTGTCCTAAAGTCTGGCCTGCATTAGTGGGCTGCTTTTACTCATAATGCCGCTGATAAGGGCTGCTTTATAGAAGCAGAGTGACTCCCTTTCCACGTTAAAAAGTTTTGCTATAACTCCTGATGGCTGCCTCGGTGCTATTCTGGAGGCCTGGTCATTCTCTTTCGGTAGTTCTGTTTGTCTCAGAGTATGGATTTCTAAATGTGGGGTACAAAACATGCACCATCCACCATGTTGAAAGAAGTTGCTGTTTTCTAGGTTCTACTATAAAAGGGCTGGCCATTGAGGGCTTCACTTCACCTTCTTAGTCATATGTGTATATATATGTATGCACTTTCAGAAAGTCTAAACTGTTCTTTATTGTCATCAAGCCATCAACTGAGACTGATACAAGGTGATTGTGTTTTGTTTTTGTTATTTATTTATTTTTGAGACAGGGTCTTGCTCTGTTGCCCAGGCTGGAGTGCCATGGTGCAATCATGGTTCACTGTAGCCTCAAACTCTTGGGCTCAAGCCGTCTTCCCATCTCAGCTTCCAGAGTAGCTGGGACTCAGGTGCGCACCACTACACCTGGCTAAATTTTATACAATCTTTTGTAGAGATGAGGTCTCACTATGTTGCCTAGGCTGGCCTCAAACTCCGGGCTTTAAGCAATCCTCCCACCTCAACCTCCCAAGGTATTGGGATTATAGGCATAAGCCACCACGCCTGGCCCAACGTGGCTTTTAATAAGTCTTTGAACATGCTAGGAGGTATCTCTTGGGCTCTATTTTGCTGCCACTGTAGGGTTCTCAAGTGATTTAATTTTCTTTTATTGTTAGCTAATGGGGGAGAATTGCCAGCTCCCTTGGAGTGAATCAGAAAGCCTTTGTGTCCCGCCATAGGTGTGCTAGAAGTAATGGGCCTTCACATGGTTTCTGGAGAAGGAAAAGCATTCTGTGGTCTCCAAAGAGCATGATGGGTCTCCTGCCCTGCAAAAGTTCTATTGTTAATGAAAACTTGTATTAAAAAGCAGAATTTTTAGCTCTTTATTACCATGAGGGCTTATTTTCTTAAAATACAAAAGTTACCCCGAGGCAAAGATAATTTCTTGAAGGTCATAGTTAACTCTTGCTTATTGAGGTTTGAATGGTGTTGTAAGAAACAGTGGCTTAGCTCTTAAAGCGTTTGCTTTATGGGATACTACATTTTGATATTAAACAAAGACCCACCTCAATATATCATGTCACAAGGAATACTTAGGCCATTCTTAGCCAAAGAAATGAAGCAAGCTCTAGTTCCTTTTGGGAAAAGGAACATGCTTTGTATTTTACATATGTGGTATTCACCCCAAGCTTATTGGGCACAGAAATTTGAGTATAGTAGTTACTCCCTATCCAAAGGGGATTCGTTCCAATACCCACAGTGGATGCCTGAAACCGTGGATAGTACCTCACCTGAACCCTATATCTACTATGTCTTTTCCTGTATATACATACCTTTGATAAAGTTTTATTTATAAATTAGGCACAATAAAAGCTCGACAGCAGTAACTAATAATAGAACAATTATAACAATATACTGTGATAAAAGTTATGTGAATGTGTTCTCTCTCTCTCTCTCCCTGTCTCGAAAGTACAGTCATGCATTGCTTAATGACAGGGATACTTTCTGAGAAATGGGTCATTAAGGGATTTTGTCACTGGGCAAACATCATAGGGTGTACATACACGGACCTAGGTGGTATAGCCTGCTACATACCTAGATTATATGTTGCTCCTAGTGCTCCTAGGCTACAAACCTGTGCAACATGTGACTGTATTGAACACTGTTGGCAATTGTAATACAGTTGTAAGTATTTGTGTGTCTAAACATAGAAAAGGTACAGGATATAGTCTTACGGGACCACCATCATGTATGCAGTTGCTTGTTGACCCATGCATGTAGGGTGGTGCGTCATGGTATCTTAATATTTTAGACCTCCATTGACCACGGGTAACTGAAACTATGGAAAGTGAAGCCTTGGACAAGGGGTACTGCTGTATACCCAATTATAAAACTAAGCTTCAATTTTGACAGCTTCAAAATTAGAAAAACTTCATAGGGAAGTGGTGGTAACTTAAATGGGATATTGATTCTGCTCCTACTCATCCTTAGGTAGGGGTGTTTTTAATGACAGTGGATCACTAAGGTTGTGGTTCTAGAATCTTGAAGTTAGCCCAAAACCTAAATCTTAACCTCAGTCAGTTTGTTTGTTTGTTTGTTTGTTTATTGAGACAGAGTCTCACTCTGTCACCCAGGCTGGAGTGCAGTGGCATGATCTGAGCTCACTGCAACGTCCACTTCCCGGGTTCAAGTGATTGGCCTGCCCCAGCCTCCCAAGTAGCTGGGATTACAGGCATGCACCACCACGCCTGACTAGTTTTTGTATTTTTAGTAGAGACAGGGTTTCACCATGTTGGCCAGGCTGGTCTCGAACTCCTGACCTCGGGTGATCCACCTGCCTTGGCCTCCCAGAGTGCTGGCATTACAGGCATGAGCTACCGTGCCTGGCCACCTCAGTCTTTTAGGATGATGGGTGAATATAAATTTCAGTCTGTTTCTTTTCCAAGCTTTCTCATGGCCTAGTCTGAATCAGATGGTTCATAGTAATTACCATGGGTTCAGTCTTGAGTGTGAGAAGGGGATTCTTAGAGACCCAGCAGTTTTCACTTCTGAATCTTAGGTTCTCACTAGAACACAGGTTTATCCTTGAATCCAGCAGTTGGGTTTCTGTCCTTTATGTGCTGTATGGATGAAGGATGAGTTGTGGGTATGAGTGAATAACCTGAAGACCAGCCCTCAAGTGTGAAGTGTGAAGCAAATAACCAAGTTTAATCTTTTTTTTTTTTTTTTTTTAAGACAGGGTCTCGCTTTGTTCAGGCTGGAGT